GCGCCTGTTTGGGTTACTCAATTGTTGGACAACTGGGCCCATTCCCAGGTTTTGGTCATCACGAACATTGTGAATAGCCCTGCTGTTAACATCTTTCTGCAAGTTCTCCCCCTTCTTCGCCCTTTGGATCATTTCCTTGGAAATGTACTTCCTTAAATGGGTTTACTGGGTCAAAGGGGCTCTATGAACGGTTTTATAGCTCTTGGCACATAATTTTCGGATTGCGCCCTGGGCGGATCTAAGCGATGGCACCGGCCGCCGAGAGGGCAGGAATGCGGCGGAACGGTCCCGATAACCACCCCTCTTCCGCCCCCCAAAAGGAGAAGACCCCGCGAAGGCCTGCGGCTGGAAAGCCTTTTTCCGGTGCTCTCCCGTTCTCTTGAAGTGGTTAGTGTCTAAGCCGGGCAGAAACGCTTTCAGGATCCCAGGCCCTCCTGCCCCAGGACTAGGATTCCACCCGCCTCCGCTAATTCGGAATCCCAGACACCCAGGGCCCCCTCTCAGGCTCGCCTCGAAACCCCCGGCCCTGCGGCCCCTCGCGGGCGCCGAGCTCGGTCGCTATTATTTGGGCGCGGGTGAGGCGAGGCCCGCATAGCTGCGCGCTGAGTCAGCGGGGGCCGCGGCGGGGGGCGCGGCCGGGCTCCCCCCCAGCGCACGGTGCGCTGGGCCCGGCGTCTGGGGTTCCGCCTCGGGGCCGCGGGGTAGTCCGCGGGGTCCGGCGGGAGGGGCAGGGGGCGCGCGGAAGGACCCGGCCTGGGTGCGTCTCCCCTCCCCCAGCAGGAGCTCGGCCGTGACCGCGCGCCCGGCTATTCGCCTCAGAGAACCTCGCCAGGGGGAGGAGGCGAGGGCGGGCGAGGAAGGGGCGCAGAGGAGAAAGCGGAGCGGGACAGACGCAGGAAGGGAAAGAAAGGGAGGAAGCGCGGTGCGCGGGGCGGGGCGGGGCGGAGCGCGCGCAGGGCCGGCGGGGACGCGCGCCGGCGGCTGCGGGCGGAGGGGCTTGTGGGTAGCGGCGGCGCGCGGCCGGAGACGGGCGGCCGCGCGGGAGTGTGTGCGCCGGGAGCTGGCTGAGGGACTGCAAGGCGGCCGGCGGCGACCATGGCAGCGGGCCGGCGGCGGCCGTAGTGGCCCAGGCCTGGGCTTCAGCCTCCCGGGGCCCCAGAGGGCGGGGCGGTCCGGGCCGCGGCGGTGGCGGCGCCACTTCCCTGCTCCCGCCCGAGGACTCCTGCGGGCACTCGCTGAGGACCAGCGGACCGGCGGCGCGAATCTGACTGAGGGGCGGGGACGCCGTCTGTTCCCCGCCGCTCCCGGCAGGGCCGGGCCGGGCTGGGCCGGGCTGGGCCGGGCGGGCCCCTGGGAGCAGCCCCCAGGCGGGGGACCGCCTTGGAGACCCGAAGCCGGAGCTAGAGGCAGGCGGTGGGCCCGGGTGGAGTCCCGGCCGGAGCTGGTGGTTCGGGGGCGGTGCTAGGCCCCGAGGCTGCGGGACCTGAGCGCGAGGAGCCTGAGTGCGGGTCCAGCGGTGGCGGCATGAGCCGGCCCCCGCCGACGGGGAAAATGCCCGGCGCCCCCGAGACCGCGCCGGGGGACGGGGCAGGCGCGAGCCGCCAGAGGAAGCTGGAGGCGCTGATCCGAGACCCTCGCTCCCCCATCAACGTGGAGAGCTTGCTGGTAGGTGGCCGGGGCCTGGGAGCTTGCTCGTTAACTGTCATTTCCTCTTTTTATTTCTTAACAGGATGGCTTAAATTCCTTGGTCCTTGATTTAGATTTTCCTGCTTTGAGGAAAAACAAGAACATAGATAATTTCTTAAATAGATGTAAGTATGTTTAAACTTCATATTTGATCTTAATATTATAAGTATGGTGATCTTTTTATGGTAGATGAGAAAATTGTGAAAAAAATCAGAGGTCTACAGATGAAGGCAGAAGACTATGATGTTGTAAAAGTTATTGGAAGAGGTGCTTTTGGTGAAGTGCAGTTGGTAAGAAAGTGTTTTGTTCTTATTGTTCTCTAGTATTAATTTTTGTGTTTTCAAAAATCAACAGGTTCGTCACAAGGCATCGCAGAAGGTTTATGCTATGAAGCTTCTTAGTAAGTTTGAAATGATAAAAAGATCAGATTCTGCCTTTTTTTGGGAAGAAAGAGATATTATGGCCTTTGCCAATAGCCCCTGGGTGGTTCAGGTAAGCATACTAACTTTTATAAGTTTATTTCCTAAAAATTTTTCCTTTTCCTTTTGTTTTCCAGCTTTTTTATGCCTTTCAAGATGATAGGTATCTGTACATGGTAATGGAGTACATGCCTGGTGGAGACCTTGTAAACCTTATGAGTAATTATGATGTGCCTGAAAAATGGGCCAAATTTTACACTGCTGAAGTTGTTCTTGCTCTGGATGCAATACACTCCATGGGTTTAATACACAGAGATGTGAAGCCTGACAACATGCTCTTGGATAAACATGGACATCTAAAATTAGCAGATTTTGGCACGTGTATGAAGATGGATGAAGTAAGTAAGCAAATTATTTAAAACGATAGTGTCTGTTTTTTCTTTATCTCTCCTGTTCATGCAGACAGGCATGGTACATTGTGATACAGCAGTTGGAACACCGGATTATATATCACCTGAGGTTCTGAAATCACAAGGGGGTGATGGTTTCTATGGGCGAGAATGTGATTGGTGGTCTGTAGGTGTTTTCCTTTATGAGATGCTAGTGGGTAAGTAAATATTTTAACTTCTTTTTTCAAAATACATTCAGTATCTTCTTTCTTGAAATTTTAGGGGATACTCCATTTTATGCGGATTCACTTGTAGGAACATATAGCAAAATTATGGATCATAAGAATTCACTGTGTTTCCCTGAAGATGCAGAAATTTCCAAACATGCAAAGAATCTCATCTGTGCTTTCTTAACAGATAGGTAATGTACATTGAATTTCTTTGTAGAGAAGCTAAATAATACAATCTTTAACTGCATTGTTTAGGGAGGTACGACTTGGGAGAAATGGGGTGGAAGAAATCAGACAGCATCCTTTCTTTAAGAATGATCAGTGGCATTGGGATAACATAAGAGAAAGTAAGTCAATAAACCTAAATATTTTCATTCCAAATGAAATAATTTATTTCTTTTCTTTTAATAGCGGCAGCTCCTGTAGTACCTGAACTCAGCAGTGACATAGACAGCAGCAATTTCGATGACATTGAAGATGACAAAGGAGATGTAGAAACCTTCCCAATTCCTAAAGCTTTTGTTGGAAATCAGCTGCCTTTCATCGGATTTACCTACTATAGAGAAAATTTGTATGTGGTTTATTATTTGTTAAATTTTACTGAAAAAATTTATTTTCTCCCCCCTTCCATGTAGATTATTAAGTGACTCTCCATCTTGTAGAGAAACTGATTCCATACAATCAAGGAAAAATGAAGTACGTATACATTTTTACTGCTGTAGTTATTTTTTTAATGTGTTTTCTGTTTTGTTTTAAATAGGAAAGTCAAGAGGTATGTTGATGTTGTCAGATATATTGAAAAACATACGTAATTACAGTTTCTTGTTTTTTGACAGATTCAGAAAAAACTGTATACATTAGAAGAACATCTTAGCAATGAGATGCAAGCCAAAGAGGAACTGGAACAGAAGTGCAAGTATGTTTTGTAGATAATTAAATATTACATTAGTTATTTACTGTTTCTTTCTGAAATTCTTTAGATCTGTTAATACTCGCCTAGAAAAAACAGCAAAGGAGCTAGAAGAGGAGGTAAAGTTGCCCCACTTTTTTATTAACATTTTTTTTTTGATAATAACTTTAAGCATTATTTCAGATTACCTTACGGAAAAGTGTGGAATCAGCATTAAGACAGTTAGAAAGAGAAAAGGCGCTTCTTCAGCACAAAAATGCAGAATATCAGAGGAAAGCTGATCATGAAGCAGACAAAAAACGAAATTTGGAAAATGATGGTTTGTGGTGTAGAATATTAATTACTCATCAATAAGCTTGCCACTGAAATGCTTTTTATCATAGTTAACAGCTTAAAAGATCAACTTGAAGATTTGAAAAAAAGAAATCAAAACTCTCAAATATCCACTGAGAAAGTGAATCAACTCCAGAGACAAGTAGGTGGATCTAATTTGTAGTAAAGATACTGTTGTTGTTGTTTGGTTTTGAATGGAATAACAGCTGGATGAAACCAATGCTTTACTGCGAACAGAGTCTGATACTGCAGCCCGGTTAAGGAAAACCCAGGCAGAAAGTTCAAAACAGATTCAGCAGCTGGAATCTAACAATAGAGATCTACAAGATAAAAACTGCCTGCTGGAGACTGCCAAGTTAAAACTTGAAAAGGAATTTATCAATCTTCAGTCAGCTCTAGAATCTGAAAGGAGGGATCGAACCCATGGATCAGAGATAATTAATGATTTACAAGGTATTGAAGTCGTGGTTGCACTTGAATTAATTTTAATGTTTTAAAAAAACGTTGCAATTTTTAGGTAGAATATGTGGCCTAGAAGAAGATTTAAAGAACGGCAAAATCTTACTAGCGAAAGTAGAACTGGAGAAGAGACAACTTCAGGAGAGATTTACTGATTTGGAAAAGGTAAAACATGTTTTATATTTTTGCATAAGAAATTGTTGATAGCTGCATTTTAAATATTTAATAGGAAAAAAGCAACATGGAAATAGATATGACATACCAACTAAAAGTTATACAGCAGAGCCTAGAACAAGAAGAAGCTGAACATAAGGCCACAAAGGCACGACTAGCAGATAAAAATAAGATCTATGAGTCCATCGAAGAAGCCAAATCAGAAGCCATGAAAGGTATGCATTTTTTAAAGAGGGTTTTCCAGCAGATTTATGATTGTGTCCATTTTTATTATACTAGAAATGGAGAAGAAGCTCTTGGAGGAAAGAACTTTAAAACAGAAAGTGGAGAACCTATTGCTAGAAGCTGAGAAAAGATGTTCTCTATTAGACTGTGACCTCAAACAGTCACAGCAGAAAATAAATGAGCTCCTTAAACAGAAAGATGTGCTAAATGAGGATGTAAGTATTAAGTGTACTAATGATTAATAATACTTATATACCAAGTACACAATTTATTTCTTAGGTTAGAAACCTGACATTAAAAATAGAGCAAGAAACTCAGAAGCGCTGCCTTACACAAAATGACCTGAAGATGCAAACACAACAGGTTAACACACTAAAAATGTCAGAAAAGCAGTTAAAGCAAGAAAATAACCATCTCATGGAAATGAAAATGAACTTGGAAAAACAAAATGCTGAACTTCGAAAGTAAGTTAATTGATTGAGATGTTTTAATATGCTTATTTAAACCTTTGATTCATTGTCCTCACAGAGAACGTCAGGATGCAGATGGGCAAATGAAAGAGCTCCAGGATCAGCTCGAAGCAGAACAGTATTTCTCAGTAAGTTCAAGACACATTAATTTGCAAATAGCGATACGCATTTCTGTTGTATTTTGCTATTTAGACCCTTTATAAAACACAAGTTAGGGAGCTTAAAGAAGAATGTGAAGAAAAGACCAAACTTGGTAAAGAATTGCAGCAGAAGAAACAGGAATTACAGGATGAACGGTAAGTATGAGACCCTTGTCTCTTTTTGTTCAAACCATTAAAATGATATATTGCTAAAATGTAGGGACTCTTTGGCTGCCCAACTGGAGATCACCTTGACCAAAGCAGATTCTGAGCAACTGGCTCGTTCAATTGCTGAAGAACAATATTCTGATTTGGAAAAAGAGAAGATCATGAAAGAGCTGGAGATCAAAGAGATGATGGCTAGACACAAACAGGAACTTACGGAAAAAGATGCTACAATTGCTTCTGTAAGTCAAATTCTTGGTGCTTTTTTGGATTAATGTGATTATTTTTTCCTCTTTCATTTCTTAGCTTGAGGAAACTAATAGGACACTAACTAGTGATGTTGCCAATCTTGCAAATGAGAAAGAAGAATTAAATAACAAATTGAAAGATGTTCAAGAGCGTATGTATTAACAAAAAATGTTTATTTTTAATCAATGTAATTTTAACTTTTTTCCATGTTTCAGAACTGTCAAGATTGAAAGATGAAGAAATAAGCGCAGCAGCTATTAAAGCACAGTTTGAGAAGCAGCTATTAACAGAAAGAACACTCAAAACTCAAGTATGTATAATAGAATCTAAATATGATTTTGATATGTATTATATTTATTTTTACATTTTTTAAGGCTGTGAATAAGTTGGCTGAGATCATGAATCGAAAAGAACCTGTCAAGCGTGGTAATGACACAGATGTGCGGAGAAAAGAGAAGGAGAATAGAAAGCTACATATGGAGCTTAAATCTGAACGTGAGAAATTGACCCAGCAGATGATCAAGTATCAGAAAGAACTGAATGAAATGCAGGCAGTAAGAATACTTTTTGGACTCTAGACTGAAGACAATTAACTTATTGTAATTAAATTTCTTATAGCAAATAGCTGAAGAGAGCCAGATTCGAATTGAACTGCAGATGACATTGGACAGTAAAGACAGTGACATTGAGCAGCTGCGGTCACAACTCCAAGCCTTGCATATTGGTCTGGATAGTTCCAGTATAGGCAGTGGACCAGGGGATGCTGAGGCAGATGATGGGTTTCCAGGTATGGATTTGTTTTCAGCACTAATATTTATCTCTTTAGCCTCACATGTTGTGCTTATTTGTAGAATCAAGATTAGAAGGATGGCTTTCATTGCCTGTACGAAACAACACTAAGAAATTTGGATGGGTTAAAAAGGTAATTGATACTTTGGAATATGAGCCTTTTGTATTACTGATTTCTTTTCTCCCTGTTTTAACAGTATGTGATTGTAAGCAGTAAGAAGATTCTTTTCTATGACAGTGAACAAGATAAAGAACAATCCAATCCTTACATGGTTTTAGATATAGAGTAAGTGTTTTTGTTAGAATATTTAGAAACTATATTTTATTCCTTTATTCAAAATTTTTTATAGCAAGTTATTTCATGTCCGACCAGTTACACAGACAGATGTGTATAGAGCAGATGCTAAAGAAATTCCAAGGATATTCCAGGTAAACATAGTTTTGTTTATATTTGGTTGGTTGAAATCACTTATTGTTCTTTTGGCATTCATAGATTCTGTATGCCAATGAAGGAGAAAGTAAGAAGGAACAAGAATTTCCAGTGGAGCCAGTTGGAGAAAAATCTAATTATATTTGCCACAAGGGACATGAGTTTATTCCTACTCTTTATCATTTCCCAACCAACTGTGAGGCTTGTATGAAGCCCCTGTGGCACATGTTTAAGCCTCCTCCTGCTTTGGAGTGCCGCCGTTGCCATATTAAGTGTCATAAAGATCATATGGACAAAAAGGAGGAGATTATAGCACCTTGCAAAGGTAAATGATAAATTACTTGCTCCATCGATATTCATTAATTTTTTTTTCTAATTTTTCTTTATAGTATATTATGATATTTCAACGGCAAAGAATCTGTTATTACTAGCAAATTCTACAGAAGAGCAGCAGAAGTGGGTTAGTCGGTTGGTGAAAAAGATACCTAAAAAGCCCCCAGCTCCAGACCCTTTTGCCCGATCATCTCCTAGAACTTCAATGAAGATACAGCAAAACCAGTCTATTAGACGGCCAAGTCGACAGCTTGCCCCAAACAAACCTAGGTAATAAACTAAAATGTGGTAAGGAAAAAAAATAGAGTATAAATTTACAAACCTCCTATTGCAGATTGCTTGATTTGGCATTTAAAGACTGGGATTGGTCATTTGATGATGTTGATGGTGGTGGTGATGATGATGACGATGTTTTTGATTTCTGAAGAAATAAATGGGGTAAATCAAAAAATGAAAAATCAGTTATTTTAATCAACTAACTTTATTTTTCCTTTCTTTTCAGCTAACTGCCTTCTATGAAAGCAGTCATTATTCAAGGTGATCGTATTCTTCCAGTGAAAACAAGACTGAAATATGATGGCCCAAAATTTATTAAAAAGCTATATTTTCCTGAGAGACTGATACATACACTCATACATATATGTGTTCCCCTTTTCCCTGTAATATAAATTACAAATCTGGGCTCCTTTGAAGCAACAGGTTGAACCAACAATGATTGGTTGATAGACTAAGGATATATGCAACTCTTCCAGACTTTTCCATAAAGCTCTCTCGGCAGTCGCTCACACTACAATGCACACAAGGATTGAGAAGAGTTAAAGGCTAAAGAAAACATCTTTTCTAGCTTCAACAGAGAGGTTTCACCAGCACATTTACCAGAAGAATCTGGGAATGGATTCCACTACAGTGATATTGACTGCATCTTTAAGAAGTGACCATTATACTGTGTATATATATATAAACACACACACATATATATATATATATATAGTACTCTAATACTGCAAGAAGGTTTTTTAAACTTCCCACTTTATTTTTTATACACATTAATCAGATATCATTACTTGCTGCAGTTGCAACTATGCACTTGTATAAAGCCATAATGTTGGAGTTTATATCACTCATTCCTGTGTACCTGATGGAAGTTGCATGTTCATGTTTAAGCAGTTACTGTAACAAGAAGTTTAAAGTTAATTATATCAGTTTCCTAATGCTTCATGATAGGCAACTTTACCCATTTTGAATGCCTTAATTTAATTTTTTTCAAAGTCTCAGCCCTGTCTGTATTAAAAAACAAAAAAAGCGTTTACCAGCTCTTAGGATGTAAACTAGCTTTGTGGAAGATAAATCGTGCACTATTTTTACACATAAATAGTTATATCAATGTCAGCCTATTTTGATTAACAAATGTTTTTAAAGTATTATTGGTTATAGAAACAATAATGGATGGTGTTGGAACTAATATATCCTTGATGTCTGTCTATTATTCATTCAACTCTTTTTACAGACCTCAGTATTAGTCTGTGACTACAAAATATTTTATTTGCTTTAAATTTGCTGGCTACCCTAGATGTGTTTTTATTCCTGGTAAAGACATTTGTGATTACATTTTCACACTTAAGATTCAAAATTTTTCCCAAATATAAAGAAAACTAAGACAGACTGTAGATGCATTTTAAATATTTAAATATGATCCTCAGACATGCAGCTGTGTGTGGCAGTATTTTAGTACCGGGTTAAGAAAACTGGCAACTGGGAAGAAGTGGCCTCAAAGGCACTTAATTTGATTTTTATTTTTTAAATGCTGTCAAAGTTACAGTTTACGCAGGACATTCTTGCCGTATTCTCATGATCCCAGATAAGTGTGTGTTTTATACTGCAACAATATGCAGCAATGGTAAGCGTAAAGTTTTTTTTTTGTTTTTGTTTTTTTTTATATTATGAAGTCTTTTAACAGTCTCTCTTTATATAAATACACAGAGTTTGGTATGATATTTAAATACATCATCTGGCCAGGCATGGTGGCTTACGCCTGTAATCCTAGCACTTTGGGAGGCCAAGACGGGCGGATCACCTGAGGTGAGGAGTTCAAGACCAGCCTGCCCAACATAGTGAAACTCCGTCTCTACCAATATACAAAAATTAGCCGGGCATGATGGTGGTGGCCTGTAATCCCAGCTACTTGGGAGGCTGAGACAGGAGAATCGCTTGAACCCAGGAGACGGTGGTTGCAGTGAGCGAAGATCGAGCCACTGCACTCCAGCCTGGGCAGCTGAACAAGACTCCGTCTCAAAAAAAAAAAAAAAAAAAAGTCATCTAATATTTCGATGAAGGAAATAGACATTTTTCATTGATTCCCTCTGATGTCAGTTAGAGATATTTAAAAAGTTAGATCCCCATAATAGATACTATTGTGGAAACTGAAGAGTAGCTACTGGCCTACTGATAGACTGAAACTGGTTTTGTTATTCTTAACGTTCTCCAGTCTGCACTCTGCTGTGCTGTCTGTGCTCAGACTAGACGTGCATGCCGTTTCCTTTGCAGGTGTGTTCTGCAGCTCTGGTTTTGGGGGATAGCTCTTTTTTAAGTAAGATTAAAAAATGAAAAATATATAAATTTATATAGAATAAATATTTCCATTCATTAGAGTTGTTAAAAGGAGACTGAATTAATATTTTATATAAAGATTTTGTTACATTATGGGAGGTTCTATCCTATTCTGAATTGGAGAGTATATATATATATATATATATATATATATTTTTAATAAACTTTATTAAGGTGAAATAATTTCAAGTTTACATATGAGTAACTGAAATATTTGAGTAAAAAAGGCAAAAGTTTAAATTTGGAATGCTGTATATATTAGAGAATATGGGGAATCATGGTGTGACCAACTGTACAAGGAAGATTCATATGAAGGTCTTAGGGGAAAAAGATAATTCTGAAGGGTGAAAAAAAAATCTCTCCCATGGAGATTCTTCACATTATATGGTTTGACATAAGGGTTTATAAGGTTGTTTGTCCAACTAATGAAAATGCGCTTAATAAAAAATTCTGACCTTGGGTAAGAATTCGCTTTTTACCGCATTGCCGCTTTCATGTACATACATGAGTGCATGCACCTATCAATGTGTTTTCTTCCCAACACTTATTAAATATAAAACAACCTGATTTTGTGCTCGTTTCTCGTTTTTCTTGAGGCCCTGAAGCTTCCAAGATAAATATAAGACTAAAATTTGCTTGTTCCTTCACACCTGATTTCTCCTAGAACCATAAATACCTCCTATGGGGAACTAAGAAATCATGAATACTGGGATTTTCTTATTGGATTTTTTACTTTTGTTTTGTGGGGATAACGAGACAGAAGTGAAAGGAAAACTGGTGCCGGTATTACTGTTGAAATTAATGTACAGTGAATGTTTTTAAAGTATTAATTTTAAAAAACCATGTTCTCTAGAAACAAGTTTTAAAAATCTATATGAAAGTTTTAAAATGTTCCAGCTAACTAATGGATAAGCATACCAGTAAAGCCAAAGTAAAGGTTAGTGCCTTTAAAACTAACCTGTGTTAGAGTTACATGAATCTGGCTCTAAAGTATCTATTTTGCATCCATTTATATATAGATCTTAAACAGAAATACTCTAGGTTGCCACACCACAGTTTTAAGAAGTTATGCTGCTGCTGTTACTCTCTTCTAGGATTCTGGTGGTAAAGTAGAGAAACTCGGACACTATATTAACCTTACTGAAACATGCTTTAAATCGTGTCTAAAATCTGATTTGAGCAAGTCACTGCCGAGCTTCTGAGTCTGCATTGACACTGCTACTGACTCACCTCTCCTTCCCTGGAATAAGGCTTCAGCTTCCCTATGCTGTGAAGACACCATTTGTAAGCACTTTGAACATAAGCACTGTGTGACAGCGCTGGATATCATGCTTGGGGGGGGGCCTCTCCCTGACTCCCATCCCCATAATAATGAGTTTTGTTTGGAATTGTAATAAGTAATGAACTGCATGGTTTAGAAAATTATAAATATTTGATCAGCTGTCCTCTCTGAAAAAAATTGCACCCCTTTTTCTTTTTTAAAATTTTGTTGCATCTTCGTAGTAATGTAATTGTATTTTATGCCTGCTTTTTTATAAAAAAATAAAATAAAATAAATGGAGACATAAGCATTTTCATACTTCTCCTGTGAAATAGTCCTGGAATACGG